AAAAGAATGAGTTCATGTCTTTTGCAGGAACATGGATGGAGCTGGAGGCCATTATTTTTAGCAAACTAATGCAGGAACAGAAAACCAAATACTGCATGTTCTCACTTATAATTGTGAACTAAATGATGAGACTCATGGACACCAATAGGGGAACAACACACACAGAAGCCTACTTGAGGTTGGAGGGTGAAAGGTGAGATAGGAGCAGAGAAAATAACTATTGGGTACTACGCTTAGTACCCAGGTGAAGAAATCATATGTACCACAAACCTCATGACATGACTTTATCTGCATATGTACCCCTGAACCTATAATAAAAGTAAAAAAAAAGAAAAAAGAAAAAAAATCTCATCTTTCTCCCAGAATCTGCAGGAGAAACAATATCTCTGAAACTTTGTTTTACATGGACTCCAAGACAAAGCAGAGAATGCAGCTAGAGCCCAGGTATGTGACAGACAGATGAGAGTGACCCTCACCTGGCAGATCCAAGGGGCCTAGTGTGAGGCAGGTTCATGCAAGAACTATCTCTACTTCTCTTCCCAGATCCTCCTGAGGATCAAGGTCAAAAGGATCTGACCCTTAAAGGCCCTCCCAGAACCTTTAAAGGCAAAGAGAAGAATTACCTTCTAGGTCTAACGTCTTTTTCCAAAATTCCCAATTTTTTATTTTTAGTCATTGTACAAATTGAGGAAATGTACACCTTCTGGCTAGATTCTGCATACTGGAGAAAAAGCTTGAGAGGCACAAAGGCTGGGCTTTACAATCCCTACCCCTCACTCCATCATCCTTATCTATGCATTTCCCTGGTAACCCAATCCACAGCCTGGTACCTCCCCCACTGTCATTTCTGCTGCATTACAGACACAGACCTGCAAACATCTATGGTTGTGACAGAGTTTCTTTCTGACACCTGAGTCTTTCTCCTGCTGCACGGAAAGCTTGCTGGGAGGGGCTTGGAATCTGGCATGAAGCCAAAGGGCATCTCTGAGTTGCAGCATTTAAATGATCCCACTCAGAGATTCACACAGAAGACTGGACACAATTCCGAAGAGCTGCCCAGAAGGAGAGAACAATGTCATCACTACCCGTGAGTTGAAAAGTCACAGCCTTCAATAATCTTCTTTAAAAATCTTTAAATATCTGACTGGCAGAGTGGCAGACACCTTTCACCCCAGCTACACAAGAGGGGGCAGATGTGTGAGGATCACTGCAGTCCAGGAGTTCGATGTTTCAGTGAGCTGTGATTGCACCACTGCATATCAGCCTGGGTGACAGAGCAAGACCCTATCTCAAAAATACAGAAAAATCATCAACCACTTGCAGTCGTCGTAGAAATCAATCATTCCCTCCAGTTATGTCCCTGACCCACAGGCTTCATTTGTGCAAGTACTGGGGCTGTGCTGTCAGTAATGTGTGCCGCTTCTGGGAAGGACGTCCATTGCCCTTGATGATTGTGGTGCGTGTACATCCCACACACAGGGGTTTCCTTTAGCTCTCACTCACTCTCCATACCCTGGCAGGTACCATACACACTGCCTGTTTCCTTGCCTGTTGGTTCGTGCGTGATAATCACAGGGACACCGATCCTCACTTTTGTGTGAGTACTCCATGGTCCAATGGAGGGGGTGGCCTGCCCAACATGCTGTGTGCTTTGACCTCAGCAAGGACCCACAGCTGGAGGTGAATTTCTACACTGGGATGGATGAGGACTCAGATATTGCTTTCCAATTCCGACTGCACTTTGGTCATCCTGCAATCATGAACAGTTGTGTGTTTGGCATATGGAGATATGAGGAGAAATGCTACTATTTACCCTTTGAAGATGGCAAACCATTTGAGCTGTGCATCTATGTGCGTCACAAGGAATACAAGGTGAGTACTTCAGGATCTTCCAGCGCTGGAGCGCTGTCTTTCTGATGCATTTTTCCTCTTGTAGGTAATGGTAAATGGCCAACGCATTTACAACTTTGCCCATCGATTCCCGCCAGCATCTGTGAAGATGCTGCAAGTCTTCAGAGATATCTCCCTGACCAGAGTGCTTATCAGCGATTGAGGGAGATGATCAGACTCCTCATTGTTGAGGAATCCCTCTTTCTACCTGACCATGGGATTCCCAGAGCCTACTAACAGAATAATCCCTCCTCACCCCTTCCCCTACACTTGATCATTAAAACAGCACCAAACTTCACATGATTGGTTCTTGCTTTAAGAGGGGA